GAAAAATACTCGTGGAAGAAGAATCTGAGAAAACAGGTAACACAAATACTGACTAAACCAATAAAACCAATAGAATGCAATTGAGGGTTTGATGGTGGTATCTGATTATCTTATTTGAATGTAGAATTGTGGCCACTTAATTATCAGTGGTAAGAATTCGATATAATTCCTAAAAGAAATGAAGCAGTGGGTGAATTTTATAGAATATTCTAGAGAAAGGGAAGAGCATGAAGGAAATTTTAGCAACATGACATCGCATGGCTCCCTCACAGAACTATGTATTCAGTTTTCTCAGGTCTAGAAATTTCCTGGTGGTTTCTGTGTCCATTTTGCGTTAATAACCTCTAAAATTACTTTAGAATACAAAATTTTAGACTTCCTGTGTTGTACAGGACCAAGCCTTGCCTCAGCTGAGTGAGATCCACAGAAACTTGAACAATAGCCCTATCCTGAGCAGGCTGCGGGGCAGCTTTCTGTCATCTATGTGTGCACAGAAGTGTGCTGTCCTCACACATCTCATAGATAGCAGAAACCATCTCTATCACATCAAAAATTGAGCTAAATATGAAAATATCTGTACACACACATCACAAGAGATGGAAATAGGGCATAATAATATCCAGAGATATTGACCATCTTCACTGCTGGTTGTAGCATCGCTGCTCACACACACATAAACAGAAATAAATAGCACAGTGGAAAGTGGATGATAGTCTTACCTAAAAGATTGAAACTCTAATGATATCTAAAGTTCAGTGATGACACAGTGCTGATGGCTTGGACACAGTTCCTTCAAAACCATTGTTCAAGTCATAGTTGTACCTTTTGGAAATAAGACACTAACAACATATCCTATCCAACTCATCTCTCTGGGCTAGAGTCTCAAAGAAAAATAAAGGAAACACCTGACCTGCAGTGAGCAAAGCAGAAGCCAGTCTCTGAGGTGGTGAGGCCCACCCAGTGTGGAGCTCAAAGGTGCCATTGTTCTTCTCCTCTTTATAAAGGGAGTTGCCACGTTCCTCCCAGCACAGAGTTGGGAGTGACTCCAGAGCCTCCTGCAAGATGCTGTTGATTCTGCTGTCAGTGGCCTTGCTGGCCCTGAGCTCAGCTCAGAACTTAAATGAAGGTAAAACAGAAGGGGGAGAAGATGTGGTGACTACTGTTCCCATCATCCTGTGCTTCTCTTCTAGATGTCAGCCAGGAAGAATCTCCCTCCCTAATAGCAGGTAAATCCCGATTCATTCTCAATCTGTTCTGACTCTGTCTTTCTCTTCTCTCTTTGTTCTCCAGGAAATCCACAAGGAGCACCCCCACAAGGAGGCAACAAACCTCAAGGTCCCCCATCTCCTCCAGGAAAGCCACAAGGACCACCCCCACAAGGAGGCAACCAGCCTCAAGGTCCCCCACCTCCTCCAGGAAAGCCACAAGGACCACCCCCACAAGGAGGCAACAAACCTCAAGGTCCCCCACCTCCAGGAAAGCCACAAGGACCACCCCCACAAGGAGACAAGTCCCGAAGTCCCCGATCTCCTCCAGGAAAGCCACAAGGACCACCCCCACAAGGAGGCAACCAGCCTCAAGGTCCTCCACCTCCTCCAGGAAAGCCACAAGGACCACCCCCACAAGGAGGCAACAAACCTCAAGGTCCCCCACCTCCAGGAAAGCCACAAGGACCACCCCCACAAGGAGACAACAAGTCCCGAAGTTCTCGATCTCCTCCAGGAAAGCCACAAGGACCACCCCCACAAGGAGGCAACCAGCCCCAAGGTCCCCCACCTCCTCCAGGAAAGCCACAAGGACCACCCCCACAAGGAGGCAACAAACCTCAAGGTCCCCCACCTCCAGGAAAGCCACAAGGACCACCCCCACAAGGAGACAACAAGTCCCAAAGTGCCCGATCTCCTCCAGGAAAGCCACAAGGACCACCCCCACAAGGAGGCAACCAGCCCCAAGGTCCCCCACCTCCTCCAGGAAAGCCACAAGGACCACCCCCACAAGGAGGCAACAAACCTCAAGGTCCCCCACCTCCAGGAAAGCCACAAGGACCACCCCCACAAGGAGGCAGCAAGTCCCGAAGTTCTCGATCTCCTCCAGGAAAGCCACAAGGACCACCCCCACAAGGAGGCAACCAGCCTCAAGGTCCCCCACCTCCTCCAGGAAAGCCACAAGGACCACCCCCACAAGGAGGCAACAAACCTCAAGGTCCCCCACCTCCAGGAAAGCCACAAGGACCACCCCCACAAGGAGGCAGCAAGTCCCGAAGTGCCCGATCTCCTCCAGGAAAGCCACAAGGACCACCCCAACAAGAAGGCAACAATCCTCAAGGTCCCCCACCTCCAGCAGGAGGCAATCCCCAGCAGCCTCAGGCACCTCCTGCTGGACAGCCCCAGGGACCACCACGCCCTCCTCAAGGGGGCAGACCTTCCAGACCTCCCCAGTGACAGCCTCCCCAGTCATCTAGGATTCAATGACAGGTATGATTCCAGTTTATTCTTCACCAAGTGCTGGTCTATGAACTTCCTTGTTTGTTTGTTTCAGGAAGTGAATAAGAAGATGAGAGTGATTCAAATGATTCAAATGCCATGACATTGGAAAAAGGTCATCATAGCTCTAACTTCTGTATACCAATAAAATAATTAGCTTGCAATTTCTGATTGTGGTGTCTGTTTCTCAATATTT